TCATGTCCTTTGTAAGGACATGGATGAAGCTGGAAACCGTCATTCTCAGCAAGCTATCACAGGGACAAAAAAAGCAAACGCCTCATGTTCTCCCTCATAGGTGAGAATTGAACAATGAGAACACTTGGACACAGGAAGGGGAACATCACATACTGGGGCCTGTCATGGAGTGGGGAGAGGGGAGAGGGATAGGATTAGGATATATACCTAATGTAAATGACGAGTTAATGGGTACAGCGGTGTTGGTATAACATGGGACATGTATACATATGCAACAAACTTGCACGTTGTGCTCATGTACCCTAGAACTTAAAGTATAACAAAAAAAAATATATATATATATATATATTTAAAATGAAGCTGGTTAGGTTTTAAAAGGCTCCTCAATGACAATTACTTATATAGCTGAAGAAATGGGAGACAAAAGGAGGGCTTCTCTGCCTCCCCAGGGTCTTGGTTTGCCTGGAGGATGGAAGGAAAATATAAGAAACACTTGCAGATAGCATACAGTCTGGCTTTGAATGATCAGATGTGAATATGTTTCTTGGGATTTGAGGGAGGTTGGACAAGGGGTAGGTGTGGAAGTGCAGAGTGAGTTGGAGAAAGAAGTCTGGCAAAGAAGTTGTAATGACTCAGGAAAGGGAATAGGGTTGTCTCTTTCCCTATGGGTAGAGGTAGATATTTTAGGAAAAAAAGAGAGAGAGAGAAAAAGGATAAAACTTTGTTATGATCCCCCCAAAACTTGTTATGTAAGATATATATCTACTGATAGGACATTTTGAAAATTAGTATCAGCTTTATATTTGGGCACATGATTTCACTGAGATGGTTCTTTGGCAGAGCAGATTAAAATGATGTTCCTGAAATGAAACTCGAGTCTCCAAAATAATTGGCTCATTTTAAGCAAAATATTATTGATGATCAACAGTGACTGGCACATAATGATTGTTTAAATATTTGTTGGCTAAGTCAGGGAATGAATGATATGCTTTGGCAATTATATAAAGGTCTCAGGGAAGTAGAAGACGTCCACACCTCAGAAGCATCTTCTTGAAACCCATCTCAATTCTCTCCTCTTGACAACATGTGTTGCAACTACTACGGCAACTCCTGTGGCTATGGCTCCAGCTATGGCTGTGGCTATGGCTCTGGTTATGGCTGTGGCTATGGCTCCAGCTATGGCTGTGGCTATGGCTCTGGTTATGGCTGTGGCTATGGCTCCAGCTATGGCTGTGGCTATGGCTCTGGCTACAGCTGTGGCTATGGCTCTGGCTCTGGCTGTGGCTATGGAACTGGCTACGGCTGTGGGTATGGCTGTGGTTATGGAACTGGCTATGGCTGTGGATGTGGCTCTGGCTCTGGCTACTGTGGCTACCGGCCATTTTGCTTTAGAAGATGCTATTCTTCCTGCTAAAACATCACTGTCAGAGGACAATTTGCTTCTAAAATGACACGGCTAAAGATAATACTGATTCAAGGATTCATACTCCAAGATTTCTATATCCAAGAATTACATGCTTGACAGAGTCTTGGACCTCTAGCCTCACATTTCTTTGAATGAAATCATGGCCATAGGATCCACGGTGTCATCTGACTGTTTTCCAAATGTTATCTTTTGCTCCCTTAATCTCTGACTCTCTGTTATGACTGTGTTAATGATCATAACATCTACAATTGGGGAAGTCAATCATTTGTAATAAAAATGGTTCTTTATTCCAAAAAAAAATGTTTTAGTACAAAAGAGTCAAA